TTTTTTGAGACAGAGTCTTACTCCTTCACCCAGGCTGGAGTGCAGTGGTGCAATCTCAGCTCACTGCAGCCTCCACCTCCTGGGTTCAAGTGATTCTCGTGCCTCAGCCTCCCGAGTAGCTGGAGTTACAGGCGTTTGCCACCATGCCTGGCTAATTTTTGTATTTTTAGTAGAGATGGGGTTTCACCAACTTGACCAGGCTGGTCTCAAACTCCTGACCTCAAGCAGTCCACCCCCCTTGGCCTCTCAAATGCTGGGATTATAGGCTGAGCCAGTGCACCCAGCCTCAGGATAATGTTTAAATTGATACTAATGGGCCACCATAGGGTTAAGTTAGTAATTGTTAAATACTTATCAGAATGGGTGAAATTGCTGTCGAATTTAGAATCCAGTTTTAACAAAACCTACCCATTCAATTTTTACTTATTTTCATTTGTTGCAATTGTCTTTGGTTTCTTGCTGTTAATTCTATTTTTGTCTGAAACCTGGTTGAAAAATATACAAAGTGGACTTGGTCATTTTGAACTTTTTGTTTGATGTGAATGTTCTTGGGGTTGGTTGTTGTATTGAAAGGTTGTGAAAAGCTGATACATCAGTTTTTTTTTTTAATAAAAATTTAAAAGTTATTTCTTTTTTTTTTTTTTTTTTTTTTTTTTTGAGACTCTCTGTTGCCCAGGCTGGAGTGCTGTTGCACAATCTTGGCTCACTGCAACTTCTGCCTCCCAGGTTCAAGTGATTCTCGCACTTCAGCCTCCCAAATAGCTGGGATTATAAGCACCCGCCACCGTGCCTGGCTAATTTTTTTTATAATTTTAGTAGAGATGGGGGTTCCACCATGTTGGCCAGGCTGGTCTCAAACTCCTGACTTCAAGAGATCCGTCCGCCTCGGCCTCCCAAAGTGCTGGGATTATAGGCGTCAGCCACTGTGCCTGGCCTAAAAAATATTTCTTATTAAATAGAGACAAGGTCTCACTTTGTTACCCAGGCTGGTCTCTAAGCACATTCGATCCTTCTGCCTCAGTCTCTCAAAGTGCTGGGATTGCAGGCTTGAGCCATAATGCCCTGCCTGACTCTCTTTCTACCAAACATTTATGTTTCATCTCTGATGCTGTTAGAGAGATTTCATTTGATTTGAACTATGGGATCAGAAGAATTCCATTAGGGAGGAGTGTCTGGAATCTTTTTCTTTTGAAGACACAACTGTCTTCTCCTTAGATTATCTGGGAGATAGAGTAGTCAAAGCTGTTGTGGTTTTTTCAGAGAGGATCCTGAAATTTGTTTTACCTATCTCTGTTTCTTTGTATTGAGAAATGGTTTATTAGGATATTAAGTAATTAAACATATATTGAAGAAATAAAGATGATTTTCTTTTTGATATCTCAGATTCCTATTCATATGACTGATTCTTGTAAGGAAGGACTGGGACCTTAAGATTTTGCTGAGTGAGGGAGGTGGCCTGTTTTTTTAAGGTCAGTTTTTTTCCCTTTTGGGATTTTGTTCACTGTTCTTAATGAGTTTCTTTTTCATTTGCAGGTATATGAATGACCTAAAGGTACAAATAAAGACGGAGAGAGAACAGTGCCAACTGGGAGCAGGGCAAGAATGCCAATTCCTCCTCCCCCGCCACCCCCACCTGGTCCTCCTCCACCTCCCACATTTCATCAGGTAGGTAGTCCTTCCATTAGGCTATCTCAAAATAGGGTGAACTTATATTTCTCTTATCCTCCAGGCAAACACAGAGCAGCCCAAGCTGAGTAGAGATGAGCAGCGGGGTCGAGGCGCCCTCTTACAGGACATTTGCAAAGGGACCAAGCTGAAGAAGGTGACCAACATTAATGATCGGAGTGCTCCCATCCTCGAGAGTGAGTCCGAGCTTCATTTCCTAGTGAACTGGTGAAATGAAAACCCTACTGGTATGCTTTCCAGAGCCGAAAGGAAGCAGTGGTGGCTATGGCTCTGGAGGAGCTGCCCTGCAGCCCAAGGGAGGTCTCTTCCAAGGAGGAGTGCTGAAGCTTCGACCTGTGGGAGCCAAGGATGGTTCAGGTATCTGATGAGTACTTTCCCAGGGTATTTCCCTGTTGACCCTGTGTTGTCTATGTATTTGTAGAGAACCTAGCTGGTAAGCCAGCCCTGCAAATCCCCAGTTCTCGAGCTGCTGCCCCAAGGCCTCCAGTATCTGCCGCCAGCGGGCGTCCTCAGGATGATACAGACAGCAGCCGGGCCTCACTCCCAGAACTGCCCCGGATGCAGAGACCCTCTTTACCGGACCTCTCTCGGCCTAATACCACCAGCAGTACGGGCATGAAGCACAGCTCCTCTGCCCCTCCCCCACCACCCCCAGGGCGGCGTGCCAACGCACCCCCCACACCTCTGCCTATGCACAGCAGCAAAGCCCCCGCCTACAACAGAGAGAAACCCTTGCCACCGACGCCTGGACAAAGGCTTCACCCTGGTCGAGAGGGACCTCCTGCTCCACCCCCAGTCAAACCACCTCCTTCCCCTGTGAATATCAGAACAGGACCAAGTGGCCAGTCTCTGGCTCCTCCTCCTCCGCCTTACCGCCAGCCTCCTGGGGTCCCCAATGGACCCTCTAGCCCCACTAATGAGTCAGCCCCTGAGCTGCCACAGAGACACAATTCTTTGCATAGGAAGACACCAGGGCCTGTCAGAGGCCTAGCACCTCCTCCACCCACCTCGGCCTCCCCATCTTTACTGAGTAATAGGCCACCTCCCCCAGCCCGAGACCCTCCCAGTCGGGGAGCAGGTAAGTGCTTGGAAGCACCTTTTTCCCTATCACCAAACCTAACTACTTTGGATTTTAATTGCAGCTCCTCCACCCCCACCACCTGTGATCCGAAATGGTGCCAGGGATGCTCCCCCTCCCCCACCACCATACCGAATGCATGGGTCAGAACCCCCGAGCCGAGGAAAGCCCCCACCTCCACCCTCAAGGACGCCAGCTGGGCCACCCCCTCCTCCTCCACCGCCCCTGAGGAATGGCCACAGAGATTCTATCACCACTGTCCGGTCTTTCTTGGGTGAGTAGCTAGCTATCTGTAGTCTCATGGTTTGATAGGAATTAATGTTCTATTCTTTTCGCAGATGATTTTGAGTCAAAGTATTCCTTCCATCCAGTAGAAGACTTTCCTGCTCCAGAAGAATATAAACACTTTCAGAGGATATATCCCAGCAAAACAAACCGAGGTGAGAATAATAATAAGAAGGTTTTTCCATAAATGTGTGTGGTCTTTATTTTGTTTTTTTTCAGCTGCCCGTGGAGCCCCACCTCTGCCACCCATTCTCAGGTGAAGCCTGGCTTGGTCCCGTTCCTCAGGAAAAGGATGGACCTTCTCTTCTTCTCAGATGGTCCCTTCCATTCCCCTGAAACCTGCATGAGAGCTCCTAACATGTTTCTCCAATGCAATCAAGCCCTAGACTCCAAATGTCCTCCCAGCTCACCTCCATCTATGCATCTCATCTCTGGATTTGGTGATCAGACTCTATATTGACAGTAGGATCTCAAACCCTGCATCCATCCTTCCTCCAGCAAGCCCTGCTAGCCACATGAGGAACAAGTTTCCGTGTCTTCTGCCTTCCTCTTGGGGAAAGGTGCCTTGTTGTGATGAATTAACTCACTGTTAGGGCAGGGTGGAGAATGGTACTCCTTCCTTCTCCTGTCCACTGTGGGGGAAGCTTGGCAGGTATATTATATTTCATCATTTAGGAGGCTGGCATGACCAGGACTTATGGGTGGGAGGGGAGCATTTTTAGTGAAGCAAGAAAGGAGTTTGCCAAGAAGTGATCTGTTTTAAAGGTCATATTTGGAGAAAGGGCAAGGAATTGGGTCTGCTTTATTTTTGGGGGTATTTTGTTTTTGTTCTCACCTGCTGCCCCCCCACCCCACCACCCCAGGGATAAATTGGATATAAACACTAAATACTAATCAGTTGAACTTAACATTTAATAAAAAGAAAGGGTGAAATAAACTGAAGACCATTTTAGAACTAGTCAGTTCTCTGCAGCAAAGGGAACAGGAGCCATTTGAACCCTCTGGGACCCCTCACCCCACTGCTTCAGGGTGCTAGGCTGAGGGATGTTTTTCCTCCCCCTTACCGCCCATGCCCTTGAAAGAAAAGTCACTTTTTGTGGAGGGCATCATTCATTCCTGATTCACAAACCCCAAAAACCTCTGGTGGGAGATAGGAAGATAGGGCGTGGGCCTGGGCCTTAACCTCAATCTTGTGTCTGCCTCAGTCTTTTCTGACTGGCCCTGAAGTTGTCAGTGGCTCTTTCTGTCCTTCAGCCCCTGGAAGGTGCTCCAGGATAACAAAGAAGGGCAGGTTGAAGCCCCTCATGGAAGGAGCTGGCTTTGTGGGGCTGCAAAGGACTTTTAAGTCCTGCCTGTACTGAAGTTCACAGCCCACCTGACTGAGCAGACTCTTCCTGTTCCTTTCTCTACCACCCTTGCCTTCCCAGGACTGCACGGTTTAACACAGCAGAGTACAGAAGGGTGAAGAAGTGAGCAGAGGCTTATGAAGATATTCAGATACTCTTCTATGCCAGGAAGCACAAAGACTTTGTTGAGATTTGCCTCAGTTCAGTAGATCTTCCTTGGCAGCCAGCCATAGGTTGTTTCTTTGTCTTCCGGGTCCTAAAGAGCACAGAGAAAATGGAGGTCCCCAGTCTAGGTAGGAAGCTGATTGGATGAGGACTTCTTTTTTTCCGACAGCAGGATGGGGCTCTTGGGCTCCACACACCAGATGCTTTGGTTTTCTACAACTGTTGCTATGTGTAGAGGGTGCTCAGAGCGTGGCATGAGAGCAAGGAGACCATGGCTACTCTTTGAAATGGATGGGGAAAATTAGCTTAAAAATTTAATCACGAGATTGCGCCACTGCACTCCAGCCTGGGCGACAGAGCCAGACTCCGTCTCAAAAAAAAAAAAAAAAAAAAAATTTAATCACACACATCACAGGCTTAAACTGTCTTAGAGACCTTTCCAGTTGATTGGATCACAGGCTAGGGATCTGTGCATGGTGCCAGGTGAAACCCAAGTCTCCCCAGTGCTAGGTGAGGGAGGGCTCAACGGGGGTAATGTGTATGGGGTCTGCTGTCCTTTGCCATCCCCTGGACCATATTAACTCTGGGACAGACCATGATTAGGTCTGTCACCAAACTTTTCCTAATCATTTTTTATGTATCATTCTTCTTTCTAATCTGTTAGCAGTTATCTCCCAGAAGTATCCCTAGCATCCTGAAGCAAACAGAACTGCCGGGCGCTGTGGCTTATGCCTGTAATCTCAGCAATTTGGGAGGCCGAGGCGGGCGGATCACCTGAGGTCAGAAGTTCGAGACCAGCCTGTCCAACATGGTGAAACCCCGTCTCCACTAAAAACACAAAAATTATCTGGGCGTGGTGGCATGTGCCTGTAGTCCCAGCTACTGGGGAGGCTGAGGCAGGAGAATCGCTTGAATCCAGGAGGTGGAGGTTGCAGTGAGTGGAGATGGCGCCACTGCGCTCCAGCCCGGGTGACAGAGTGAAACTCCATCTCAGAAAACAAACAAACCAAACAACTGAGAGAGGGCATGCTAGTGGAGGGAAAAGGAGAGAGTACAAGAGTTGATACTGCATCAGAGTTCCAGGGCAGATACTGACAAGTGACTGAACTTTGACTGTGAAGTCTTCCCATTTATTTTTGAAATGGGAGTCGATGCCTTTTGTACGTTATCAAAGTGTTTTTTTTTTTTTCCTCCTTTACTCAGACATAGAGCATCAAAATATCACGAGTAAAGCCAAACCCCAGCTTTTCACTGGGGCTGATATCTTCCTCCCCATGGCCCACTGCCCCCTCATATTCCCCAGCACTTGGACTGTGTCACATGGGTATTGATTGTATACTTGTTGTCTTGGCCTCATGCAAAAAGGCCTGGGTCTAGATCTAGTCAGATGAGTTTTTTTTAGAGCATGTTGATGATACAACACCTGTTTAAATGTCTGCCTTATATGTTATTTGGTCCCACTGTTAATAATAGATTTATTACTATGTATATTTACTATTGAAGATGGGAATGTGATCTGCATAGTTATCAGTCTATTTTGTATGTTGTAAAAAGCTTCTAATTTAGGTTTAAGGTGGGCTGGCTACAAGAGCACTAAAACTCCTCACCTTTTAAACTGCTCTTTTTATCTGCTTGTGGGAATGTCGTCTCTTTCGTGGAAGATTGGGTGGTCTCATGTTGAGGCTGTTGCCCAGTCCCATTAACTCCCTTGTCCCCCCACAGAAGGAAGAGACATTGCCCAGCTAAGCATCAGGAAGCTGTGTTAAAAGCCCTTCTATGGGTTTGGTTTTGTGATGTTTTTCCCTAATGGGAAAAACGTTATAGTTGTTTCTTACTGCCCTGTCTGGGAAGCAGGGCAAACCTCCAGGTTTTTAAATGAGCTAGATGCCCCTCTTCCTCTTCTCTGGTCACTGAACCTGGACCAAAGCACTTTGATATTCCAGGTGTGATTTTCTCTGTCATGGGGATTTGCTCCACTGCAGAGCCCCATCATTTTCACAGCGTAGGCCAACAGAGTGAGAACCTAGGGCTACCCTAGCTGATGGATGTGAGGCTGCTGTCTACAGGAGCTCATCCCAGCCCTGTTAACTGGCAGTGGCAAGGATACTCGTCATCGGCCATTGCACTGGGGAACTCCCTCACCCCATGGCTTCCCAACTTGAAACCCAGATTTACCTCCAGGGAGAGGTGAGAAAAAAATTGTAAATAGACTTGCTAAAGAGCAACTCAGGGTTGGGGTGTGTTTTAATTCTCCTGATCACTTGAAATAATCTGTAGGCTGAGTGCTTATGGGGGTGGGGGAGAAGGGTGACTCCAGGGTCCTTCCATTTTGTGAAGCTCTGGGGGTGGAGTGTGGGCATCTGAGGCCCTATGATGGCACTACATTGAGCTGTCTGCCCTTCCGGAAACCCAACCTGCAATCAACTGCAAATCAAATTCTTCACATTCCAGCTACAGTCTTTCTTTCCCCATTGAATCTCAGTCCCTGGCCATGTGGTCAAGGTGGCTTTCTGTTAAGCTACCCTAATTTCGGGAATGGGAGGGGAGAGAGGAGGGCCATTACAACTCTGCCTTCAAGACTCATCTCTTAAAAACAAAACGAAACAAAACTACAACCACCATCAAAACCACACGCAAAAAAAAAAAAAAAAAAAAAAAGGATAACTTTAACCGAAGGAAGGGTTTGGTTCCATTCAACTCCACATTCATTGTGCCTTTACTTGCATTAGATTTCTGTGCTTTCTTCCTTTCCCTCTTTGAAGCAATTAAAATCTTCCTTGATAACTGCTGTTTCTTTCTACTCTTGTTTCTGGCAATTTAGTGGGTTCCTTCTCTAGTGGTCTTAAATCTCATTCCACTGGTGGCAAGATGGGGCCTAGCCTTCTTTTCACATGTCTAATCTTTTCCTTTCTCATGGTGCCCTCCATGGAAGTCACAGTCAACACTGAATAAATGACTAGAATGACACGTGTGCGTGCGCACGCGTGTGCGTGTGTGTGTTCATCTGTCTGCATGTGGATCAATTTCTTTTAGAAAATAATTTATTGTATGATTTATTTTGGAGTTATATTCTGATTACAGTGCTCCCTCTCCCAAATAGCATTGATTTTTTCCCCCCTCTAAAATGTATAATCTGGTCTCAGGTTGGATTCTTTGGTACATTTCTCTCTTCTGGATGCCATGCAGCTTAATTAAAACCTTGCTTAAAAACAAAAAGTGAAAATTGTGTACTCTTGTCTGGAATACCGCCTCAGGTGGTGGCACAGAGAGGGGAGAAAACCTTTGCCTCATAATTTGGGTAAGTGTAGTGGTTTGATTCCAGGTCCCTTGAAAAAGTAGATCTACTGAATTGGGCAGACTCATCTATAGCTTTCTGAGGGTCTTCTCTCCTCCTCTCCAGCTGTATTTTGAAAATTACAGTTCTAGTTGGCTGGGCGCGATGGCTCATGTCTGTAATCCCAGCACTTTGGGAGGCCAAGGCGGGTGGATCATTTGAGGTCAGGAGTTCAAGACCAGCTTGGCCAACATGGTGAAACCCCGTCTCTACTGAAAATACAAAAATTAACCGGTGTCATGGCGCATGCCTGTAGTCCCAGCTACTCGGGAGGCCGAGGCAGGAAAATCACTTGAACCCAGGAGGCGGAGGTTGCACTGAGCTGAGATCATGCCACTGCACTAAAAAAAAAAAAAAAAAAAAAAAAAAAAAAAAAAAAAAATTCTAGAGTTCTAGTTACCCTTCCTGGGAGATTCTGATGGTCCTTATTTTATTATTATTATTATTTTTTTTTGAGACAGGATGTTGCTGTCATCCAGGCTGGAGTGCAGTGGTGTGATCATAGCTCACCGCAGCCTCCAACTCTCAAGCTCAAGTGATCCTCCCACCTCAGCCTCCCGTGTAGCTGGGACCACAGGTGTGTACCACTATGCCTGGCTAATTTTGAAAATTTTTTTGTAAAGACAGGGTCTCCCTATGTTGCCCAGACTGGTCTCAAATTCCTGGGCTTAAGTGATTGTCCCACCTCAGCTTCTCAAAGTGCTGGGATTACAGGCATGAGCCACCGCACCCAGCCAGTCCTTATTTTATATTTCCACCTAACTCCCCTTTGCCCACGATTTCAGGGAACCTAGGAGGCTTCCTGGCCTTGTGACCTTTTCCTTGAATCTCTTATAATTCTTTCTACCTGTGTTGCATGGCAGATTCTCAGATTGAGGCTAAAGAAAAGAAGGGTGGGGACAAAGCATACAGAATGTGTGTATCTGTTTTTATGTGGGTGTTGGCTGTTTTTCGTCACTGCTTTTTAAGCTGAATCTTAGCTGGTTTTCTTGAACTTTGACTTTAGGTGTAAAAATTCAACCAGACATTCTCTCCTTACTGTGGTCAGCTGACATCATAACCACTAAGGCTTAATGAGCTTAACTTGCACTTTCATCACTAGCAAAGGTCTTGAAGTTATTTCTCTTACTGATTCATAATGGGTGTGTGTATGAATCACTCTCACATAATTTAGATATAAAAACCTATGAGGATGAGGGAGGGAGGGGAAGAAAAAAAAGGACTCCTTTCATTTTCATCCGTACTTCCCAGATGGGCTGAATCTCCGATTATTTGACCCATCATTGTTATTAATATGGTTAATAAACTACCTATTTATTGATTGAATTGTTCCTCCTGACTTGAAATAGCCTGCAAAT